AAGGATGTCAAAACTTGCAGGATTCGGATGCCACTATACAATCCTACAGTGTAAGAAATCTCCTGACCATCTTTCAGCTCAAAGTCTTGCCCCAGGGAATAAGCGCCTGGCTTTAAAAAGTATACAGGCCTGAGTCAGATCCCTCAGGTTCTATTTCTGGTTCTGCTACTGGATCGCCATGTGGCTTGCACAACAGAGAACGCACCCTTCCTACAAAGAGGCAAGATCCCAAGGAGCCCTCTGAGCGAGCGACCTCCATACCCCAAGTGAGGTTGGGTTCCAGGAACCTAGGGGCCGGCTGAACTCCTCACCGGGGCACGCTCTTCCCTAGTGCCAAAGCAACTCATTTTAGTGTGAAATTAGAGCTGCGATTTCGGCACGGTCAGAGGGGCTTCGACTCGCTCCCTTGTGTGAATCCAGAAGCTAAACCTAAAAATAGTTTGCATTTGAAAAGCCTTGACACTTTTCTTACTGAGATTTTTGGGCGTGTGTGGTTCACGTTGCACTAGAGGAAAATGGGGTGGGCGCGCAGGAGGGAGAGTGAAACCACGGGCGATCTAGGCTGCCGGGGCAGGGGACGGACAGAGGCCGCCCTGCGCTTCTGCGACCCTGGAAAAGAGGTCGCAGCGCGTCGCCTGCTGGAGAACTTCATTTCCCAGGAGCACTTGCGGCCCGCGGCAGGGCGGGGCGACGTGCCCAATGCCGGCCCACTGACTCCCATCGTGCCGAAGACCGCCAGCCTGATTGGAGGACTGTCTCGCGGTGCATCTCGGGACTTGTAGTACAACGTGTGCGTGAGAGAAGCTCCTTTGTGATTCGAGGCGCCTTCTCGGCCCTCTGAGCGCGTCCCCGCTAGGTTTTGGCGCGGACGGGCTAGTGTCCCGCCAGGAGAGTTCGGCCTGTGTGCGCGTGCGTAGCGCCCAAGGGGCCGGCCGGCACCTCCCGCGGGGCGGGGCCTTCGGTTCCCCGTCGACACCGCCTTCCTGCCCCGCCCCTCGCCGTGACCGGCCCGCCCCTCCTTCCTGGAGACACAGCTGAGGCGGCGGCGGCGGCGGCGGCGGCGGCAGCAGCGGGGCTGGGGGCGGCGAGTGGCCCGCGCGACACGCGCCGGCCTCGACCCTATGCTTTGATTCGCGTGGCGCAGGCGCCTACTGCCCCGCCGGCGGGGCCCGGGCTTCCTGCCGCGGGATGTTCTCCCGAAGGAGCCACGGGGATGTGAAGAAGTCCACCCAGAAGGTGCTGGACCCGAAGAAGGACGTGCTGACCCGCCTGAAGCACCTGCGGGCGCTGCTGGGTGAGGCGCGCGCCGGGCGCGGGGGTCGGGGCAATTGTCATAAATGGAAACTTTTTCTTTTCAGATAATGTGGATGCAAATGATCTTAAGCAGTTTTTTGAGACCAACTATTCTCAGATATATTTCATCTTCTATGAAAATTTTATAGCACTGGAAAATAGTTTGAAATTAAAAGGTAAGCATTTCAGTAGTTTTTTTTTAAAAAACTCATGATAACTAATTATTTTTTAATATTCCAGGGAATAATAAGTCACAAAGGGAGGAGCTGGACTCCATCCTCTTCCTTTTTGAAGTAAGTTTTGATGAGTTTATTTAGCTTTTATATTGTTTATTTTCTTTATATCTTTTTTTAATAGAAAATACTGCAGTTTCTACCTGAACGAATTTTCTTTCGATGGCATTACCAGAGTATAGGTAAGAACAATTAAAAATTTTTTAGTAATATGTCTATTTATAATTCATTATTTTAAACTTTCAGGCTCAACTTTAAAGAAGCTTCTACACACTGGAAATTCTATTAAGGTATTTATTTTATTGTGTAATGACATTTTTTATTTCATTTTCATTGTTTTTAATTTTGTTTTAGATAAGATGTGAAGGAATCAGGCTGTTTCTTCTGTGGCTTCAAGCACTTCAGACAAACTGTGCAGAAGAGCAGGTTCTGATTTTTGCTTGCCTGGTGCCTGGTTTCCCAGCAGTCATGTCATCCAGGGGCCCTTGCACACTGGAGACACTCATCAATCCCAGCCCTAGTGTAGCTGATGGTAAGTTATGTTAGCAGATCTCCCATGTTGAAGAATGAGCTGTCATCATTTTCTGTCCTTTCAGTAAAGATATATCCAGAAGAAATCACTCCACTCCTACCAGCCATATCAGGGGAGAAGATTGCTGAGGACCAAACCTGCTTTTTTCTTCAAATACTGTTGAAGTATATGGTTATTCAGGTCAGAGAAAAATTATGACTATTTCAGTGATGTACATATGTTCTTTTCCACATATTATCCAAAGGCTGCGAGCTTGGAGTGGAAGAATAAGGAGAATCAAGATACTGGTTTTAAATTTCTTTTTACATTGTTTCGAAAGTATTATCTTCCTCATTTATTTCCATCATTTACTAAGTTAACAAACATCTACAAACCTGTACTTGGTAAGTACTGTTGGAGCCGTGTATAGAGGATACCTAATCAATCATGTGTTCTTTCTTCTACCAGACATCCCCCATTTGAGACCAAAGCCTGTGTACATTACTACCACTCGAGACAATGAGAACATTTACAGTACAAAGATTCCATATATGGCAGCTCGTGTTGTTTTTATTAAGTGGATTGTAACCTTCTTTTTGGAAAAAAAGTATCTAACTGCAACACAAAACACTAAAAATGGAGTTGATGTATTGCCTAAAATCATCCAGGTATGCCATCCATCATCTTTTTATCTGTTAATCATCATTGAGAAGTGTGCTGACTTTCTTCCAGACTGTTGGTGGTGGTGCTGTGCAGGAGAGAGCGCCTGAGCTGGATGGTGGTGGGCCCACGGAGCAGGACAAAAGCCATTCTAACAGCAGCACCTTGTCGGACCGAAGACTCAGCAACTCCAGCCTCTGTAGCATTGAAGAAGAGCACCGAATGGTGTATGAAATGGTACAGCGGATTCTCTTGTCAACACGAGGTTATGTCAACTTCGTGAATGAAGTATTTCACCAGGTTAGTGTGTGTGTGTGTGTGTGTGTGTGTGTTAGTTAAAGGGAGTTTTCTCTTTTCCTTTCAGGCATTTTTGTTGCCTTCCTGTGAGATAGCTGTAACAAGAAAAGTAGTTCAAGTGTACAGAAAGTGGATTCTCCAGGACAAACCTGTGTTCATGGAGGAGCCAGATAGAAAAGATGTTGCCCAAGAAGATGCTGAAAAATTAGGATTTTCCGAGACTGATAGCAAGGAGGTAATTTTTTTCACTTGTCTTTTGAGTTGAGGCCACTCTGTTAATGGATCATTATCTTCTGAAGGCCTCATCTGAAAGTTCTGGTCATAAACGATCTTCCAGTTGGGGACGCACATACTCCTTCACAAGTGCAATGAGCAGAGGGTGTGTGACAGAGGAGGAAAATACAAATGTGAAAGCCGGCGTCCAGGCTTTGTTGCAGGTATGTGGCTGGCCAGGACATGAAGACCCCTCATATTTTCTAATGTAAAGTTGTTGATTTTAAGGTATTTTTGACGAACTCTGCAAACATCTTTTTGTTGGAACCATGTGCTGAAGTTCCTGTGCTCTTGAAAGAACAAGTTGATGCTTGTAAAGCTGTTTTGATTATTTTTAGGCGCATGATAATGGAGCTTACAATGAATAAAAAGACATGGTAAGTTTATATCAAATTAATTAGTATTGTAAATTAATATGAGCTTTTATTTTGGGTGGCCCAGGGAACAGATGTTGCAAATACTACTCAGGATAACAGAAGCTGTCATGCAGAAGCCAAAGGATAAACAAATAAAGGACTTGTTTGCCCAGAGCTTGGCAGGGTTACTATTTAGGGTAAGTCTTTTTTATGAAAGCACTGCAAATGCTGTGAATTCTCTTGTTGGTTGGTTGGTTTTAGACGCTCATGGTAGCTTGGATCCGAGCAAACCTCTGTGTGTACATTTCTCGAGAGCTCTGGGATGACTTTCTTGGTGTGCTGTCCTCCCTCACGGAATGGGAGGAACTTATAAACGAGTGGGCCAACATTATGGACTCCTTGACAGCAGTGCTTGCAAGAACCGTTTATGGAGTTGAGATGACAAACCTACCTCTGGATAAATTAAGTGAACAAAAGGAAAAGAAGCAACGAGGCAAAGGTATTTCCACTCTTCCAGGTTAACACCAGATGGCCTTTAGATTATTTTTCTTTTCCTTTATCAGGCTGTGTTCTAGATCCTCAGAAAGGAACCACCGTGGGGAGGTCCTTTTCTCTCAGCTGGCGGAGCCACCCAGATGTGACCGAACCGATGCGATTTAGGAGTGCCACCACGTCTGGAGCACCGGGAGTGGAAAAGGCAAGAAATATTGTTCGCCAAAAAGCAACTGGTAAACATTTATTTAAATGCTTCTCAAAAATCTGACATAATTATTACTTTATCTCTCCTGGAAGCTAAGCGAAGCCAGTCTATCAGCAACTGTGTCCACCTTTCTGAGGCTTTGCCTGCCACTAAAAGCGTCCCGCTCCTCCTTCACACCGTGAGCGCTCTCTTACCTGGTCTCTCTTACTCTTCTTGCTCTCACAGGCTGTCAGGTACTGTAATACTGTCTCATGTGTCCATCACTTGTAACTTTGCATGTTTTGTTAATGCTCACAGAAGTGGAGGAGTGTCAACAGTCAGAAAATGCACCTGCAGCCGGATCTGGCCATCTCACAGTGGGACAGCAGCAGCAGGTCCTTCGGAGCAGCAGCACCTCCGACATCCCCGAGCCGCTGTGCTCAGATTCTTCTCAGGGTACATGATGTCTTCAGTGTTTAATACAGAACTTTCCGCTACCCCCCTGCCCCACCATTTCTAGGTCAAAAGGCAGAAAACACACAGAATTCGAGTTCTTCAGAGCCTCAGCCTATTCAAGAGAATAAAGGACATGTGAAGAGAGAACATGAAGGAATAACAGTAAGATATTTTCAAGCCATTTCAGTTTGTCAGTAGTAAATGCAATATTTCTTTTTGTCTGAAGATCTTAGTTCGAAGAAGCAGCAGCCCTGCTGAATTGGATTTGAAAGATGATTTGCAGCAGACACAAGGAAAATGTAGGGAAAGACAGAAGAGTAAGTTCCGGGAAATGTCTGTTCCTCCAACTTATCTTAAACTTTGGTTCTTCCATTGTACCAGGTGAAAGTACCAACAGTGACACAACTCTGGGCTGTACCAATGAGGCAGAGCTGTCCATGGGCCCATGGCAGACCTGTGAGGAAGACCCAGAACTGAATACTCCCACAGATGTTGTGGCTGATGCTGATGCCCGTCATTGGTTACAACTGAGTCCCACCGATGCTTCAAATTTAACAGGTAAATTGCATTTTGAAAAAGAGGCACTAATGTACAGGGTTAACAGACATGTTTTTCTGCATAGATAGCAGCGAGTGCCTCACAGATGACTGTAGTATAATCGCCGGGGGGAGCCTCACTGGTTGGCACCCAGACTCTGCTGCTGTGTTATGGCGAAGGGTCTTGGGGATCCTCGGAGATGTGAATAACATCCAGTCACCCAAGATCCATGCCAGAGTTTTCTGCTATCTCTATGAACTCTGGTACAAACTAGCAAAGGTAAGTTCTGCTATGTTACTTTTTATTCTAATCCTACCCTAAAATTCTCCTCTTTGTGAATTAGATACGGGATAATCTAGCAATAAGCCTGGATAACCAGTCTTCTCCATCTCCTCCAGTTTTGATCCCACCACTCAGAATGTTTGCATCATGGCTGTTTAAGGCAAGTGGATATGTGTTTATTCCTTTATTGCGGATTTAATCTGGAAACATCATCTCCTTGACAGGCGGCGACACTGCCAAATGAATATAAGGAAGGCAAACTACAAGCCTACAGGCTGATCTGTGCCATGATGACCAGACGCCAGGACGTTCTGCCAAACTCAGATTTCCTGGTGCATTTTTACCTTGTGATGCACCTGGGATTAACCAGCGAGGATCAGGTATTCTGCGACTCCTTTATTGTGATTGCCCAACGATTGTGTTTTTTCTTATCTTCCCTTTTAGGATATCTTAAATACGATCATAAGGCACTGTCCACCCCGCTTTTTCTCCCTGGGTTTTCCTGGCTTCTCAATGCTGGTGGGGGACTTCATCACGGCCGCTGCCAGGGTCCTTAGCACAGACATTTTGACGGTGAGTATGACAATGCTCAGCATCCCAGCTCCGAAATGTGTGTGCTCCTCTTCCTTATGTGCAGGCGCCTCGTTCAGAGGCTGTCACTGTCCTCGGCTCTCTGGTCTGCTTTCCAAATACCTACCAGGAGATTCCTTTACTGCAGTCAGTGCCAGAAGTAAATGAGGCCATTACAGGAACTGAAGATGTCAAGGTACATAACGCATTTGACTGTATCTCAAGTTTAGTTTTTATTTTACTTAATTTTGTGTTTTTAGCATTACCTCATAAATATTTTACTGAAGAATGCCACAGAAGAACCAAATGAATATGCAAGGTAAATGTTGAATAAGAGGTAAACTATTTTAGGAGTTTTCCTCTGTTTTCTTCTTTTTAAAAAGATGCATTGCTGTTTGCTCCCTTGGGGTCTGGATATGTGAAGAGCTTGCACAGTGTACAAGCCACCCTCAGGTGAAAGAGGCCATCAATGTGATAGGAGTAACTCTGAAGGTATTACCAGTTTGTGGTGCTGATTGGATATTTGTCTGCTTTGGGATTCGGTTTCCTTTTATAGTTTCCCAACAAAATCGTGGCCCAGGTAGCTTGCGATGTCCTTCAGTTGCTGGTTTCCTACTGGGAGAAGCTTCAGATGTTTGAAACCTCTCTGCCTCGGAAAATGGCAGAAGTAAGTCTTTTTTTCTGTAATACTAAAACATATCTGTTTGATTGGGGATTTATCTTTTATGCAGATCCTCGTGGCCACAGTTGCTTTTCTTTTACCAAGTGCAGAGTACTCCTCAGTGGAAACAGACAAGAAGGTAGGTGGCACATTAACTAAGTTTTTCCTATAAGCATAAGCTACCGGGCATGTTCTTCTTCCAGTTTATTGTGTCCTTGCTACTCTGCCTCTTGGACTGGTGCATGGCATTGCCCGTGAGTGTCCTTCTCCACCCCGTGTCCACAGCAGTCCTAGAGGAGCAGCATTCGGCCAGAGCCCCCTTGCTGGATTATATCTACAGGGTGAGTCTACACCTGGGCCTGGGGGAATGGAGATCCGTGGTGCACATGGCCTCTGTTTTCACAGGTTTTGCACTGCTGTGTGTGTGGCTCAAGCACGTACACCCAACAGAGTCACTACATACTGACCCTGGCTGACTTGTCATCCACGGATTATGACCCCTTCCTGCCACTGGCAAATGTGAAGAGCTCTGAGCCAGTCCAGTATCATTCATCAGCAGAATTGGGTAACCTGCTGACTGTTGAAGAGGGTGAGTATTCTTTCAGGTATGAAATCTTGTGGGACTCTTTATGTTTCTTTACCGCTGTTTACAGAGAAGAAGAGAAGAAGTTTGGAGTTGATCCCTTTGACTGCTCGAATGGTGATGGCCCACCTGGTGAACCACCTGGGGCACTACCCCCTCAGTGGGGGCCCTGCCATACTGCACAGCCTTGTCAGCGAGAACCATGACAATGCCCATGTGGAAGGCTCCGAGCTGTCCTTTGAGGTGTTCAGAAGTCCAAACCTGCAGCTGTTTGTATTTAATGATAGCACCCTCATCTCCTACCTTCAGACACCCACAGAAGGACCGGTAGGGGGATCACCAGTGGGCTCTCTCTCTGATGTGAGAGTAATTGTGAGGGATATCTCAGGGAAGTACTCTTGGGATGGTAAGGTTTTATATGGACCTTTGGAAGGCTGCTTAGCACCCAATGGAAGAAATCCTTCATTTCTGATTTCGAGCTGGCATCGTGACACATTTGGACCTCAGAAAGACTCTTCTCAAGTTGAGGAGGGGGATGATGTTCTTGACAAATTACTTGAAAACATTGGCCATACAAGTCCTGAATGCCTTTTACCGTCACAGCTAAATCTAAATGAACCTTCCCTAACCCCATGTGGCATGAACTATGACCAAGAGAAGGAAATCATTGAGGTCATTTTGCGCCAAAATGCTCAAGAGGATGAGTATATCCAGAGTCATAACTTCGATTCTGCAATGAAAGTCACCAGCCAAGGGCAGCCCTCCCCAGTGGAGCCCCGAGGACCCTTTTATTTCTGCAGGTTATTGCTTGATGACTTGGGAATGAATTCTTGGGACAGAAGGTAACAATCCAAGCTAGACCTCCAGTTATTTTATGGTTTTTCTTCCATCCTTTTTTCTTTATAGGAAGAATTTTCATCTATTGAAGAAAAATTCAAAATTATTGAGAGAGCTGAAAAATTTGGACTCCCGCCAGTGGTATGTGAAAGTATATCAAACCACTTTTTTCCATTCTAACTCCTTTAAATTTAAAAATTTATAGCCGTGAGACACACAAAATCGCAGTGTTTTACATTGCTGAAGGTCAAGAAGACAAGTGTTCAATCCTCTCTAATGAAAGAGGAAGCCAAGCATATGAAGACTTTGTTGCTGGACTTGGATGGGAGGTAATGCATTTCATTCAGTAGGTGTTTATTGACCTCACTCTTTCTTCTTTGTGACCTTTGTCAGGTGGATCTCTCCACCCACTGTGGGTTCATGGGTGGCCTTCAGCGCAATGGCAGCACCGGGCAGACGGCCCCTTACTATGCTACCTCAACTGTGGAAGTGATTTTCCATGTTTCCACTCGAATGCCGTCAGACTCAGATGATTCCCTCACCAAAAAGGTAAGGGGTCTCCTCGGGCACCATTCTTAGCTCTGATTAATAAACAGTCAATTTGCTGTTGCAGCTTCGTCACTTGGGGAATGACGAGGTCCATATCGTCTGGTCTGAACACTCCAGAGACTACCGCAGGGGTATTATCCCAACTGCCTTTGGAGATGTTTCAATCATTATTTACCCAATGAAGAATCACATGTTCTTCATCGCGATAACGAAGAAACCTGAGGTACGTTTTCATTGCATTGTTGTACTGACTCATTAAAATTTGTTTTTCCATTTCAAATCAACAGGTTCCATTTTTTGGGCCTCTGTTTGATGGAGCCATAGTGAGTGGGAAGCTGCTGCCAAGCCTTGTATGTGCCACGTGCATCAACGCCAGCAGGGCTGTGAAGTGCCTCATCCCACTCTACCAGAGCTTGTATCTTTTTGCTTTAAATGTGTAACTTACTAACCATCCCAGAATCAAGATTCCTGGCAGTTTTTCATAAGAGGTAAGTATTCAAAACTGAATTGAAGAGGGAAGAATTCGGCTTTTGTTTGTTTTTTATTTGCAAGTGTTGGTGCATGTTAAGATGAAGGCAGAGCTACACTGCTCCATTCCGAAGAAGCATTTGGCCACTAACTGATAAAAGAGCCAGGATCCATGTATAAATTATTCAGAAATTTGGTAAATAAACATGCAAACTTCTAGCTGGGGCTATTGCTATTGCATTATTCAGCCCAATAAAGAGAATTTAATTTAATGGATTTTCAGCAACATTGTTCAATGATCAACAAAAGGCATACTGTCTTTTATGAATAACTGATTTTCCCGGGGCATTCTGAAGAAAGTGGGTCCTCGTTAACCCTAGAATGGCTAGCTAATGTAATTGAAGCGCGACCACCTGGCAGTGAGGTTGCCCGTCAGCTGCCAAGGAAGGCCCGGGCCGGGGAGTACCAGGTGCTCTGCTCTCGCTGTCTGATTGTTACAGTGGAATAAACAGCGTGATTGCACAGTATGGCCGGGGGCGAGAATCCAAGACTGCTGCCAACCAGAGCGCGGGCTTTCTTCCCTAGTCTTTGACAAGGGGGGCCAAAAGTGCTTCTATTCAGAGCAGGTAAAGCTGACAAAGCTCCGATGCTGTCTGCGCAATTAGGATGAAAGAAAATAAGACTGGCCCAAGAACGAACCAGCAGTGAGCCTCAAGTACCTGTTTCTGTATTGTACAAAGCCTAGGCCTATTTAATACAGGCTGGGAAGTTTAAGCATAAAAATTTAAAATAAATTCAAGAAAAAGAACTTAAATACTCAGTGACCACTGTTTCTTAGAGCAGGTCAGCATTATTATGCTTCCTGTTTTGAAGCAAAATTCCAAGTCGTCACCATACAAAAAACTTTATTTTGGCCCGAATTCCATAGTAACCCAAATACCCTGTTTCTTTGATTATACTTCATGTATTCTGGGCCAGGTCATTTTGCTTTCTCTATCTTCCTTTATAAAGCCCTACAAGCATCTATATTTAACTCACTGAAATAGTCCTCACTCTGTGGTGTTGTTTATTCTCAGTAATTTTTTTTAAGTGCTGCTGCCCGTGTGGAGATATAAAAGAAAATTAGCATTATTTGACTTGTAAAAACTTAATTAAGAAATAGACATTATGACCTAAGGGGTTTTGAATGTGAAATGGTTCATTAAGTTTTTGTTAATAGGAAAGTAAAGAGCACTTTCCCCAAACAGCAAGAACAAAATCGCTTTCTCTTAACACATTGATTTATTTCATTTGCTAAGCACAGGAACCATGAAATGCTTCATCCCATTAGCACATTAAATATGTGCAGAAGTAAAATTACAGCTGAACAGCACCTTGTACTTTGTACTCATGGTGTGTACATTTCAGTAGGCTAGGAGGAAAAAACGAACTGTAGAAAGATAATTTTATGGAATTAAATTACCTGTTTTGTATTGCTCTGAAGCTGTGCATGTAGCTGTGGATTCAGAGGGACTTGAACTGTTGCCTGCGGCTTTTCACTGGATAATCCCATCACCCTCCCCAGCCCACTCCCCCAGGATCGGTATCTATCATGGGAAAATAGAAATGAGAAAAATGTTTCCTGTTGGGTATTTAGTCTCTCTAGTGATACCTAACTGTAAAAAGTGACCAGGGGCTGGGTGTGGTCGCTCACACCTATAATCCCATCACTTGGGGAGGCTGAGGCCAGTGGATCGCTTAAGCTCTGGAGTTCGAGACCAGCCTGGGCAACATGATGAAACCCCATCTCTACAAGAAATACAGAAGTTAGCTGGGCATGGTGGTGTGCGCCTGTAGTCCCAGCTACTTGGGAGGCTGAGGTGGGAGGATCGCTTGAGCCTAGGAGGTCACGGCTGCAGTGAGTTGAGATCACACCACTGCACCCCAGCCTGGGTGAAAAAGTGAGACCCTGTCTCAAAAAAAAAAAAACTAAAACCAGGACTGCTTAGAAGGATGAATATTAGGTCTGTGGCATCTCTGTGTATTATCAGATGGCAGTCAGGGCACTTAGTAATAAATTGGGAGAGTGACTTGAGCCAAGCCAGGTCACGTCTCCTAGTCTCCGTTTCCATGCCTGGGAAAAGAGATGGTAAATAAATCCTACACGAAAAGTAATTAGTACAGGGCCTGCTAGAGACAGTGGCCTAATGAATGTGCTTTTCTTCCCCTTTTGCACATTGGGCCTTTCCCAATGAAAGGTGACCCAAAGTTTGCTCAGGAGAAACAAGAAGTCAGAAGAACAACACAATTTTACGCCTTTTTTTCTAAAGGATTTATTTCTCAGCCTCCATTTTGCATAAATAAGTACTCTGTAAGGATGAAGTAAATATATATGAATTTAGTTGTTTGGGGGGAAATACATATATATAAATAATTAGTCCGTCTTTTAGTCTGATAGCTTGAAACTCCATTTTGTTTTCAGTCAAATGTGAGAGTCTTCCTGGCAACCCCAGCTTGACCCTGTCTTTGGATCTGGAGCTAGAAACCCAGATTGGACAGTTGGCGTGCGTGCAGTCCCGAGCGCACTGCCTGGCAGCCCCGGGCCCATGCTGCCTGTGGTCCCTGGTGGCTGAGTCACCCTGATCACTGCCTCTGAGGGCTGTACCGTGAACATACCCTGGAACTTAGCAGGGACACTAAAAGGGATAAAGGGAGTCAGTCCCAAAGGCAATCTCTCAACCTTCTTTGTGCCATGGATGTCTTGCACTTCTCAGAATGTTTGTAAATGCAGAACATAAAGCATATAGGATTCCAGAGTACATCAGTTATAGTGAAATGCTTTCTAAAGCAAATGCATATATAGTAATATAGGAATGCCTTTATTCATGCATTAAATACCAAGCTCTAGTAGTAGGTCCAATAATCATTATAATTTTGAAGCAGTAATGAGCAGAATCAATATTTTGAGACACTGGTAACAATATAATGCGTCATGAAAATATCTGATTTCTACTGGTGACACAGTCACAGGTAGTATCACTGTGGTATGTTCCTATTTATAACGGAAAGAAATGTTTCATTTCAGCTAGAGGATAGGATAGTGAGAATGAAGATGTGCTTTTTTACCATCCAAGTTCAGGGACCCCTGGAATTTTGATCATCACCCAGAAGATCCCCATGGGGTCCATTGACCCATATTAAGAACCACTCTTTGCGGGATTCATAAGAACCACGGAGTCAGGATCCACTGGAACCACTGCAGTGTTGTTCCTTCAGCCAGCTAGCCTGCGAGAGTGGTTTCTGAGACTCTGTAGGTATGGGGCCTGTTCTCTGGGTGCTAGATATACCACAGTTCCTGCCCGCATGGAACTTCCATTCCAGTGGAAGAGGCTGACAGCAAGCAAGCTAGATCATGAAAATCCAGGGAAGTTAGAGCATGGTGAGTACTGAGGAGAAAAATGAAGCCAAGAAAAGGAGAATGAAGGGTCTGGATCACAGTGCCTCCTGAGAAAAGCTGGCATTTGAGCAAAGACCTGAAGGAGGTGAGGGAGGCAGCCAGACAGGGGTCTTGGAAGAGCATCCCAGGCAGAGGGCACAGCACACACACATCGTGTGTGTGAAGTGTGGGAAGGGCTCCACACCACAGAGGTGACAGCAGGGGCAGGCACCCAGTGGGGCAGGGCCTTGCCAGCCACAGTAAGGACTTCCGCTTTTCCTGTGAGGTGGGAGCCATCTGAAGGCTGAACGGAGGACGGCACCATCCCTGAAAGCCTCCTGCTGCTGGGTACAGAGGCCAGAAGAGGTAGGAGGCCACAGCCATAATCCAGGAACGAAATGACAATGGCGTGGCCTGGATGGTGGCGTGTGGTGGTGACAAGTGGTCAGGTTCTGGATTGATGGGGATTTGTGGCCAGATGAGACGTGGCATGTCAGAGGGTGCAGAGTCATGTGTGCCTCAGTGACCAGGCGGTCTTCAGGACGTTCAGAGTGGTTTGTGGTTGCCAGTCTCCTTAATTTCCCCATTTACAGGAGGTGAACTTCTGTTTGAATTAATAATGCCAACATTTATTGAGCTAACATTTATGAAATTATACATATTATGTATTCCCATGTGAACAGATGGTTTGTGTTCAGATGCCATTGTGCAGAGGAGGCCACAGGACCCAGGGAGGATGGGGACCTTGCCAAGGTCCCACCGGCAGCATTCAGAGCTCGGAGCCTCCCGTCAGTTAGTTAGCCCCGGAGCTTGGTCTCCCCGGTGCGGCTGCCATGATGGCCAATGCACAGGCTCGGATGAGGTGGCGCCCTGGCCGCCCGCCCGTGGCAGGGATTAGATCAGGCATGGCACATGAGTGTGTCTGGCAGGACGTAGTGGGCAGTCAAAATGGCAGTTTCCTGCCTCCCTCCCTTCCAGGAGCCTGGGGCTTGACGCATTGCCTCTCCCAGAACGCTACTCACCCGACTAGGCCAGGGTTTTATTCTTTTTTCTATTTAGATTACTCTTCGGCCTCCAACCTTATGGCAGCAGAGACGACAGTGTCAACACATTGAAGCCTTCGTGAGCCATCCAGTGTTTGTCTCCCCAGGGGAAGTGAGATGGCTTCCCTGGGCTGGTGTTCTATGCCTTTGTGTCCTGGCCAGGGCCCAGGACCGGCTGATGGCAGGGACACTTTGCCGTCTTACTCATGTATTGCCGTGACGCTTAAATACACTTTATCAACCACTACCAGTTTTTTCTTCATATTAGGGATGGCATTGGAAGAAGGAATAGATAAGTAACGTGTTTGAGCAAAGAAAGATCTACCCTATTAAATTGTTTTATCTGGTAGGGATGGTATTTAAATAGACTGAAATCTTTTTAGAAAACTCATGCAAAGCACATGTGTAGAGAACTTGATCTGATTTACTTGGAACATGGAAGTACTAAGGATTTCAGTAGCTCTGGTTTCTTCGTGGGGTTTTATTTGAAGGGTCCTGGAAGCACTGTATGCTGGAGGCTGCTGTATTTCCTGAGGAGCAAAGTGGCCTGAGAGAGAGGGAGCAATGTCCACAGGCAGGTCTGTGATTTAGGCAGACAGACGGGGAAATGTCTGGGGCCCAGCGGGCTTTTCCAAGTAATCTGTTACTGTCTGGTATTAGGGTTAGACCATATGAAATGCTGCTTTTGCAGGTTAAAAATCAGCAATTTTGTATGATTCAACTTGATACATAACTCACCCCATTTCAAGACTTGAGCAGCTACAGTATTTATGGGATTGTTCATTTAAACAGAACTTAGAACAATAAATTTCTAAGAATTTTTACTAATCCTGCTCACAGACTAATCTTGATTCTTGTCCATGTGAGCTCAATCCAGAGCAGTCCCTGAAAGGCCATAGATCTAGTGCAGTTCCTGCCTGTGGCAGTGTCCACAGACACATCCCAGTGTCGGGGTCCCTCGTTCCCTTCGTGAAGAGAACAGAGCCACCTCTTTTCACCACACTGGGACTCCGGGGCAGCATCAGCCTGCCTCCTTCTTTGCTAAAAATCACACTGTGCCACATCTTTATCCTGCCCCCAAGTGGAGAGACGCACATGCTCCTCCCACTTTGCTATGGCACAGCATTGTCAGCTCTGCAGCAGCCAACATTCTAGTAAGGGTGTGACCCCTGTTCCCTACTCTTCTCCTTCAGATATAATATGATTCCGTACACTTTATTCAAGAGTTCATTCTTTACTGTCCTTCCTTTTTTGCTCTGTATTAGCTGCATTTATGTAAATTTTTCTCCCCCAAATGACAGTGCCCTTAACTGTAGATGCTGTTATGCATCCTTTTCCTCAGCTGCTCCCAGCATCTAGCAGAGTACGCGCTGTCTGCCCAGGGTGGTGAACACCCTCCATCTCTGAAGTGTTGCTTCTGCCTCTGCGTCATGGACTTTAGTTCCATATTGTTGCAGCATTCGCCTGTCCCTCCCATGCCTCCCATGACCATTTTCTTCATCCAGGGCTGAGTTTAGAGCCAGGGGATCTGGCATCAACACCCAGGTGGCTGTGCAGGGCCTCCTTGAGGAAAAGGGTCTGCAGTATCCACCACTTTTAGATACCTTGCACCTCAAGCATTGGCAAACATGGCATTCAAGAATCGTAGGTGAAGAACAGAGTCCACATTGGAGCCATCTCTCTGTGATGTCCCGTCAGCTTCTGGGCATGGGGTAGGACACAGGAGAATAACTTGTAGATTTGTTTTTCATAAGTTCACTTTGAATGCCTTTCTCTAAAAGAAAACTTTTTTGAGACATGGTCTCACTGTGTTGCCCACGCTAGAGTGCAGTGGTGCAATCACAGTTCACTGCAGCCTTGACCTCCCAGGCTCAAGCGATCCTCCAGCCTCATCCTCCCAAGTAACCAAGACTACAGACATGCACCATCACACCCATCTAGTTTTTAATGTGTTAGTAGAGACGGGGTCTCATCACGTTGTCCAGACTGGCCTCAAACTCCTGGGTTCAAAATATACTCCTGCATCAGCTTCCTAAAGTGCTGGGATTACATGCATGAGCCACTGCTCCCAGCCTCTAAGAGGAATTTTAATATAGTCCTCTACCCAAACAGATGAAAGGCAATGGCAGACTGCTTTAAAACAAACACATCCCATGCAGAACGTGGTCATCTCCTCCTGGTCTTCACTTCTGAGCATTTGGCCATGCTGGTGGCCTCCGTCTGTTTTTAGTGTTAGGATATCAGAGGCTCACCTGCATCCATTTCTGGTTGTGGCTGAAACAGTCCCCTGCACAGCTCACAGGGGACTGAGAGTGTTTCTGCTTGCTTTTAAGGTGCTTTTTACAACCTTTTCCATCTCATCAGGCTTTGAACTTATTAATTTTAAAATCCAAGGCCTCGTTGCTGACTGTGGATTTTAGCTCTGCACTTTTCCCGGGACCCCCACAGAGGAACTACTGGCATTTCCCATGAGTTCCCATGAGAGGCCAGTGTGTGTGGCTATGAGCAACTTTTGTTTGGGAGAGACTAACCATGTGTATTAAAATTTGTTTTATTTTTGTCTTCATTTTGCTTTTATACACTTTATTCCTCACTGCTGGACCTTGCTAAATTACTAGAGCTTTGATTTTTCAGGGGCTTTTTCAGGCCCCCAGATGAACAAGTCATGGACTTCCCAGTACATCACCACCCCTTCTCCCTCTTCCTCCCTACTACAGAGAGCTTACAACTGCATGCCATGTCTGAGTACAAAGAACATGGCCAAAACCTTCATCTACATGGCTGTTAAGTATACTTTACTATATAAAATACATATCATGCAGTATTTTGTTATTTGATCTACTTTCTGTTCTGATAAATTTCGGAATTTCACTGATGTATACTGGATTTTGAAGTATTTTAGCACTTGTCTGTTGTGTGGTGAAGCAGAGATGCTAATCCTGGTCCTTCGTGAGCATCGTCTTCATCTCACAAAAACATCCAGACTATCTCATTTATCAGCTGACCTTGTCTCTGTGGTCCTTTGGTCAAAGGTCTTTGTGGTCCTTTTTAAGTAAGGGCTTATTTTAAATGAGCTGAGTAGGTTTGTTTGGGGAGTACTTATACTTGTTGGACCTCATCTGAGAAACATTTCAGCCTCATGAGATAAGTCAAACTGTTGGTGCAGCTTGCACAGAAAAGTACTGCGTTTTTAGGTTGCATTTGTATTGATACCTTACATCAAAGAGCTTATTCCTGTTTTCTCACAGGCTAGCAGCCTCTGGAGATATCCTGTGCCTGGCTGCAGCTTCTCCAAATCCCCTCAGCCCCTTGCAGGGTTTGAGTGCTCCTCCTAGTTTCTTTCTCTCACCTCTTTTAAGATATTGTATGAGAAGCCCCTCCCTGCCCAACCACCTTTTTGGGCTCTGGTTAAATTACTAGGTGGAACCATATGAAATTGCTAATATTGGTTTGCCTATCACCTAATCTTGAACTCGGAGCCTTAATTTCTTCAGCTATAAAGTGAGAGTAACAATACTTTCTTCATAGGATTTTGTGAGAATTATTCAAGATAATTTGGGCACACAATTGACTGGCACATAGTAGGACTGATAATTATGTCTGAATGGAGAGACAAATGGATAGAAGTGTTACTAGATGTTTGTTGGCATCACATGAAATGACCCAATGGCTTGCCACTAAATTTGCATAGTCATTCTTAAAATGCAGGCTCTTTAGAATGGGGAGAATTCACTTAGGAGATTCTTGGTGCTCACGAGTGAGCCAGATGTGCACCTCCAGACAGCTGGAGCGGAGGCTCTGCCCATGCACCAAGTGCTGCTGGGCAGTCAGATCAACCAGTCACTTTCACATGGACAGCTTGAGGGTGGACAATTGCAGAGTTGGAGTATTTAATGATAATGATGATTCTCCCTGGTAAAAAGAGGAAGCGGGCTAGTTTTAAAAAATATTCAGAAATGAGGCTATTTGGAGAGATTAGAATTCATTTTTTTTTTCAAAATCATTCTAAATAAATAAATAGTTTTTTGTTTTCCCATGTATGTATAGCATGGTGGAATGTATTTTCCAGTGTTTCCGAATATTGAAATAGTCTGCTATTTAGTCTCTCTCAAAGAATCATTAACTTTACATCAAGATGTTCTAAGGAAATGCTGTGGCTCTTGTTTTTAATTTTCTTCCACTCAGGGGGATTAGGTGGCATTACCAAGTGATTTAAAAATCCAGGTAGGTGCCTTTAATTTGTGCTGAAAAAATCCAAAAGCTCATTAAGTGACTTGCTGAAATGAATATATACGGCGCTCACCTTTGAAAAGGTTAGCACCGTCACGAGCTCAGGGAGCCACTGCTTGGTCACTCTCCACCCTGCCCTTAGTTGTTTAACCCATGGTAATCACCTGGTTTGTGACACAAGGCAGCTCCTTATAACCAGCAAAGGAGAGCCCTGGCAGCCCTCCACTACAGGCACAATGAGACAGTCACAGTCTTGGATCCGTCTCTGTAGAAAATGTACCTACGTGTTTTATTCCATAGTGGTCGGGTCATCAAGGGAAAATAAACATAGCTTCCTCTCATGAATTCTGACAGTGAAGACGATCACCAGCCTTGGAACAACGGTGGTTCCTATTTCACAGTCCTTACTGTTTCTCGCACCAACTGCTTCTTTAAAAAATTACATGACTTTAATGACCAAAATATAATTTATTATTAGTTACAAGTTAACTGATGTATAACCCATTTATCTCTCCCATTAAGTCTGTGCAAGTAATATTAGTGGATGTTTCTCATTGAAGATAGCCCCTACTTCAACTTTGCATAGAGGAAAAACCCGGGACACAGGCCTCTTGTAGACATTATGGCTGCATAGAGAGGTGCACACATGCTATAGAAGTGACATTTGGAACCATCAGATAATAATTGCATATATTTATGGGGTACAGTGTGATGTTGTGATACATGTATACATTGCAGGTTGATTAGATCAGGCTAATCAACTATTACTTCACATACTTACATTTATTTGTGGTGAGAACACTTAAAATCTGCTCCCTTTGCAATTTTGAAATCTATAATACATTATTACCTACAGTCACCATGCTTAATTTTTTTGCATATGGCCATCCTCCCATCTCAAGGATAATTTTAGAGTAATTTATTGCCAGTTTGCAAATTGTGTCATACATTTTAAAATTATATAAAGCCTGGTGCATGTTTAAGTTTTGGTTTTCTCTTGCATCATCCATTAAACCTGTCTGGTCTTTGAAATGTCCTCTACCTGCCTGGGATCCTCTCCCTCTGCCCAGAGCCACTTTCCAAGGCTGTGTCCAGGGCTTTCTGTACAGATCTCTGTGCTGTGGCACCCTTCCTTCTCCCCCCTCCAGCCTCATACCTGGCTGCCAGACTCACCACCATGCATTGTCAGCCTGCTGTCTACCCTCAGGAGCCTCCTCGCTTCCCTAACAGCAGTGTCAGTCTAGACTCCGGCCTCTCTCCAGTCCTACTTCTTAAGGAGCCCTGTGTTCCCCAGTTCTCTGGGCATGGCTTCTTGGGAAATGCCCCATGATGTTTTCCTCCTGCCTCCCCCATCACTCCTGTTCTGGCCTGTGTAGATTCCACTCAGTCTCAGAGCTACGCTTCAGGGGGACTCGCTCCACAAAGCCCCCAACCACACCAAAAGGGTATAGCCATTTCCTTCTCATGATGCCTTGCACATTTGTTCACACCACCAAGAAGCCCTGGGAAGAGTGTCCCAAAGTCATTCCTGTCATATCAGTAGTATGCTGGGAGACGATAGGGACCATGAGTTAACGTCTTTATGTCCTCCATGAACTCACAAAATAATTACTTCTGATTGAAAATATATAGAGGCATTTAAAAAGTTCTCTCGCTCATGTACTGTCCTTAACCTTTGGGGTCTACGTAGAGTATATACTGAGACCAGGTGATCCCAGTGATGTACATACGTGATGTTTCATGAAAACAGTGAGATCTTGTGTCTGCTATCAACATACAGACACAGGGAACTCCGAAAGGTAAAGGCAGTAGAGAAATACAAAGGAAATTTCTCAAGTGACATTTTTAATATTCACTGGAGATGAGTGAAAACAGTTGAAACATCAGTCTACAAAGTAAATCACCAGTATACTTGATCAGGATCAGAACCTGCTATAGGTAGAGGCAAGTTTCCATCATGTACAATGACTACTCTCCTTATCACTGGTCCCTGTGTTTCTGTTTTTAATTGAGAAAAACACTTCTCATGAAATATTCCCCCACCTGTTGGAGGAAGCATTCAGGCCATGGGACAAGGAGGTGATGTGGCCCTTTCCCATAAAGGGAAAGATCTTGCTGCCCTAGGCCTCCACAGGGCCCACAACTTTGAGCCAGATGCCTGGCCACGGTAGTCAGTGATTGAGTGGCACTGAGATCCAGGCCTGCCCTTGTGTCCCTACTCTGGAATGCCAGGGCTCTACTCCACGTTGCTGTTTTGCCAGCTGCTCCCTGTTAGGTTCCACTGACCGGGTGCCACTAGGTCCAGCAGCTGCTGCTGTGATCTTGAACAGGCACACCTGTGGCATCATTCCCCTCACTGCAGCATGGTCCTGCAGATCAGCCCTGAACCCCTCTTTCACAGATGAGGGGATGCAGGTTCTGCAGGGCAAACTAGTTGCCTGAGGTCACAGGGCCAGGACTCAGAGGAGTCTGCATCTGAACTCAGGGCTTTGACTTCAACCCTGCTATCTGTGATGACACATGAAATATCAGGCCTGAATTTCTACCTTCTTTTTTGTTCAGAGTCATTGCACAGGTGCTTCTACCCTCTTCAGGGTTTTTGAATGACACCAAGTGGCACATAATTAAAAATAAGGATTTATCAGAAATGGTTCACCCCCTTGGAAGATAGCAATGAAAGAATGACAGTTCATTCCTGTTCCTCTCAGTGTTTTGATTATGGTGCAAAAGGCCTTTACCGTGAGACGCTCTGCTCTCCAGTGTTGAAGCATGTCACGACTTCAGAAGCCACATCTGGCACCAAATTCATTCTCTCTTTGAAAATGTCCATTCAAAATAATTAAGAAAACTTTAGAATTTTGTACTGATTGTCTTCAAAATATCACTGGAAATAATTGCAGAAAGATAATTTTTTGTGTAAATGAGGTCATGTAAATTTTTCAAATCTTGCTGCATGAAGGAAAGAATCAAATTAATGTAGTTTATTCCTCTAAATTGTAGCTTCTTATGACAATTGTACAGATAATGATTTAGCTAGAAAGTCACCATTTATTCCAGATTAGCTATAAAAATGGCCAGTTTTGTGCTACTCTTGGTTCTGGGGGGAGAAAGAAGAATCTAATTTATCTATCCTTATTCTTCCTGTTAGCACCAAACAACAATGTTTGTGGATTAATTTAGCACTGAACATTGCAAGCATCTTAAATAAGTTTGAAAGATTAAACTGAGACAGCATAAGGGAGTAGGAAGAGGCCAGCATGTGTAACAGATCGCCCTGGGTTTGAGTTTCAGCCCTGCTCATTGCTAGCTGGGTGGTCTCAGAGCATCACTTTTGTTGCCTGTCTCTGCTTTATCATATGTGGTTTGAGTTTTGCAGGAGGACCCAATGGGCTCTTGGCTACAAAGAGCTTCATGAGTGGCAGCCAACTGCACCAACATTGGGTAGCTTGTTTTTATTTCATAGAGATTGTCTCTTTTATTCTAAGTGAGATGTTGCCCCAACAGAACTCAGGCTAATTATAGTGTAATCTCACTATGATGGGTTTTAGAATCCTCCAATATACTATAATACTCAGTACAACATTTGAATATTATAGGATCAAAGATTTAGAGGAGGGCTGAGATGCAAGGAAGTACTTTCCTTACATCTGAGGAGAGAATAATGGATATGTAGGAGGCACTTAGTAAATATCAGATGGAAGGGTTGGTGAGTAGATGGGTGAATGGGTGGGTGGGTGGGTGGATGGATGGATGGATGGATGGGTGGGTGGGTGAATAGATGGGTGGCAGGCACAATAATGGGAAGAAATGAGGGATTGAGAGAAGATGAACCTGGGCTCTCTGATGTGGATGGGCCACCACATTTGGGATCATGTCCAGCCTCCTGGCCTTGAGACCAGTGATACAATTCTGCCTCACATATGAATTGTGAGGATCATCTCCATGGCTCTTCAAATAAAATACAAAATGGCTCCAAAGGACATTTTCCTCATCTGGGTCATGTCTCATGCCATTAATATAAAACTGCTGATTTAATGGAGCTGCTTTTGATCTATCAAGAAAAGACGTACCGAATTCAATTTGGCTATTTTTTTTTCTAAGAGTAAGTGTCTTAATTTGCAAGAGAATGATTTGATTATAATTTTAAGTAATACTGCAGTTATATTTTTAGTCACGAAGATGATATCAAGTGACTCTATGAGGCTTAAATGTGGAAAGTCCCAGAGAATTGTGTGGGTTGGGAATTTTATCTTTAACAGCACTGGGGGCTGTTTCTGTTATTTGTATATTTTATGAGTTTAGGCAGAATAGATGGGATCTGTTACAAGGAATTTTGCATATAAAATATAAAAGCAGACAGTTTTCATTGAAGAGTAAAGTAGAATTATCCCAGAATATAAAGACATAAAAAGTTAAGATAAACACCCATCATTTTTTTCTGAAATTTTATTTTTAAAGCATGTGTTATTATGAGAGAATTTCTAATTCTGATCTCTCTTCTGACTGCAGCAGACTTTTTAACCTGAATTCCTTCTGCCTTACTCTTAAAAGTTGAAAAGATTTAGGTACTCAGAGGTACCTGCTGAAATGGAGTAGAAATGTTGAATCTGTTGTTCAAATGTCAGATTCAGGAAGGACCAAGTATCTGCTCTGCACTTGATGATATATGTTGTCCAGCTACAAAAGAAAACACCCCTTACAAAAAAAAAAAATCTTTTTTCCCTTGCACAATCCATCCTGGGCCAGATATAGTCATAGCTCAATAGAAAATTGCTTTCCTGTTACTGGCAACCTGTGCGGTCACTGGTATGACAGTGCCTCACGTCAAATTGCAAGCCGAGGGGCCACTGCAGCAGGTGCATGGTAACGGTGCCCAGGAGCACTGGAGGACATGAAGGACACACAAGGCACCCAGTGCTGTACACCACCACTTGAAACGGGGCACCAGGACCAGGGGCAGGAAGACAGCAGCCCCTGGGCTAGCCGGTCGGAGGGAGTTCTAATGAAGGGATGAGTGACAGGGGAAGAGACATCTGCATGAATAAGTGCAGGACGCAGGGCTGATGTGCTGTGCTGCAGACGCTCCCACCCCGCAAGCAGAATGGCACACAGATGGGATTTAGTGAAACTGTCACTCCCGCCTCTGCTCTAACCCACAGGGATTTCTCTCACTGGCTTGTAAGAGCCAAAAATACTTGAAATGCAAGTATTGAAGTTTAATTTGCAGGAGAAAACACAGTAAGTTTTCTTTCACCTGAAGTTGTTGGATAATAGAGTCCCAACTGGAGAGAGTGGAAGAAGGGCTACAATTTACTCCTTCAGCTTTCTATGAAAACAGCAGTGAGTAGATGGAACTGGGTCTTCTGCTAGTTTTGGCCTCACTAGTCTTTTCTCTTGTTGGGAGAATTCTGATCATAAGAGGCAGGGCCGTGACTGAGAGCCAGGCTCTCAAGTCAGGCTGCTGGTAGCATCTGAGAGAGGTGGAACAGAACACTTTTCCTCACTGCTCTTCAATTTCCTCCTCTACAAAAAAATTAGGATAGTACAAACCACAGAAGGAAGTTGTGAGGATTAAATGAGATAGAGCCTATAAAACTTCAACCCATTAAAAGCACTTGATCATTTTCATTGGCATCTTTATTTAAATGTAATCTTTGGTTGATGCAGCATCAGCAGAGGTGCCTGGCCGGGGGCTCACTTATGCTCAGGATGTAGTCTGATTCACCTGCTGCAGACGCCACACCTGAAGGGCTGTCAGAACAGGGACTTTTTCCTTTGAGGTGCATTCGTAAAAGGGCATCCCGTATGCTGTGTGTTGCTGATGATCTCTGAGATTATGTCAGTGACGATGCCTGAACTTCACACTTGAGCCCTGTTGCTTCTTAAGCCTTCCTCTAAGATCATTACAGTGTTTCCCTTCCTCACCCCTAAGCAGAAGCATCACAGGGCTGTATGACCACCTTGTGGGGTTCTCAGCCCAGTGCCCTTCAGCCAGAGACTCGTTAGCAAACAGGTGGCTTCACTACCCCACTCAAACACGTAGACCTTCATCAAGACTCATTATTTTCAACAGAGCTATATGTGTATATTTTTTTCTTTACACAGCCTAGAACCAGATTAGCAGAAGGTGTAGAACAGTACAATTGAGCCTGTTATGAAACCAGAGTAAGTCATTCCAGCAGCCCCTGGGAATTTTCATGACCAATCTTGACAGCAAACATAAAAATTTCAAACCACACTATGTAAGTCACTTATATATACTTCCTGATCATCTTTATTTTTTTTAACCTAACAGTGAACCAAATGTTAGAACAGATGTAAAAGGAGTAAAAGAGTTGCTTTTGCCCTGTGGCTGCTCAAAACTACTTTCCATAACATTAATGAGACCCATATTCTCCACGCTCATCTGGTCATTCTGGTTTGCACAGGACCAGTGTCTGTTGAGGGGCCCAGCCATGCCTACAGATGGAGCAGCTCTTCAGAGTGCTGCAGATAAAGACATGCTCCAGGGCCGTTTGTTGTGATGGCTCAACCCTTGTGTCCACTTAGTGTAGCTTCTTCCTAAGTGAGCCAGTTGCATCACATGCTGTTATTAATAGCCAGAAATCAGTTGCTTTTAATATTAACTGGCCAACATACTTTTGCTACTTCTGATCATGAGGGAGCTTTGTGTTATTAGAATTCCCCCAAATTTCCAGTGAGGTTTCAATAATTGTGGCATTATTTTTTTTGCTCTGATAGGTCTGTGGGGTGTATTGAGTTTCAAGTGTGGGTCAGCAGTAATATTTATCACTCAGGTGTGCTTTGCAACCCAGCGTACCACTCAAGCAGTCTGAATCGGCCAGGAAGGCCGCTTGGCAACCTTCACATCAGCTTCTTTCCTCATTTTGTAAGTCACTTTCATTTGGTAAACCCCTAACTTTTCTTGGAGTTTCTTCTTGACATCTGATAACTTGGTATCAGATGAATATCTTCCTGGAAAACTGAGATGCCTTTAAGCTATTAAAATTATTTCATAGAAGCATAGAAATACTATTTTCTGCTTCCAGAGGTAGTGATATTTATTATTTTAAAACGCACAGAAGAAAAAACAAATAAAGCTAAACTTTTGTAAATACCATGAAAAGGAATTATTTCCCCAAAATTGCTTTCAGAAATGAAAAACGAAGAAAATCTGTACACAACTTGGTGCAAATACTTTGGACCACAAAATTCAGTTGTGTCGTGCCTGAGCCTAGTCTGATTTCACGTGGGCCTAAGAGATTGTTTATAGGTAACAATTAAGAATGTCTCAAAGGAATGGATAACCAGAGTATCTGCTATAGATGTTTTCTTATACTTGTCAGTTTCATTTACTTGTTATCTATCGTATATCATATATCATGATCCTATTTAATTTCTAGAATCAACCTAGATATGAACTATTCTGTAGGCCAAATGAAAGTCGCTTTTGCCTTCAAAATAGAATGGTCGAAGAGTAAACATTGGATAATTCAATTCAAATTATGTTGCACTAAATAGTACCTGTAACGTATTTTATTTAATAATATTTTTTTCTCTTAGAGTCAGTGATGATAGAAACAGAGTTTACAATTCATGTGTGTTGCTCTTTAATTGTCTACTCTTTTTATACTTTGCCACAAACAGGATTTAAGACATTTAGAGGCAGTTCTGCATTTCTTCTTTTTTTTTTTTAATTATACTTTAAGTTTTAGGGTACATGTGCACAACGTGCAGATTAGTTACATATGTATATATGTGCCATGTTGGTGTGCTGCACCCATTAACTCATCATTTAACATTAGGTCAGTTCTGCATTTCTAATTATTTTCCGTTTTGTTGTCACTTCATGGATATTAAATGCCCCAAAAATGTCAGCAGTGGTCCTTTCTATATTAAGGTTGGGAGTACATTTTTTAGCTTCTAACATATGATGTCTTTAGGACGAGTGAAAATCTGTGAAAGAGAAACACGGTTCAAGTGACATTGACTCCCTTCCTCCCAGAAATCAAGTTATTGGCGTCAGCATGGCAGAACTCAGGGCTTCTATTGTTCATATTGATTCGTCACTTTTTCTGTCGTTTTCATCATTGAAGTAGCCTGTTGAATCTTTTCTCACTCAATTTGACAGCACTTTCTCTAGACTTGAAATAGGCTGAATGACGAATTTTCTTGTCACTTACATTTTTACTGATGTGAGACTTTGAGCGACGGTGTCACGGGGCATTTTCTCACTTGGTGATTTGCAGAAGGTGAGGTGCACTGGGAGAATTGGAGAAGATGGAAATGGAAAATGCTATAATTAAGGATGTGCTCCTTCACAAATCAATCCCCTGGGAAGAACTGATTTGAACATTTCTAATAACAGCATAGTCCAAATCCGTTGCATGTGTGGAGCGCCTCGGATTCTAGGAGGGAGACCTTCAGCTCCCTATGCCGGAAGGACATAGGAATATGAGAACAGACCATCTCCAAAAGTCTGTAATTTAATAGCCTGAAGAAAATCTTTTTCTCATTTCCATTTGCTCTTATCATTTCCTCAGAATTATTCTTAAACTTGGTTATATGGTATTTTCTTCTTTTTGAGCAGTAGTGGACTGTTTCTCTCCAGGAGTGTATCATTAGGGTTTGAAACTTAATCTAATATCTTATACCTCCATGTGTTTAATTTCCTTTTCCAAAACATCCATTTTATTTGGTTACATTGTTGAGTAAAGTCATCCTCTTTACCTGTTACCAGGCTGTGACATTTACTTTCAATGATTCATTTATTTGTGGCCTTAAACAGTCCTAGAATTTAAATTTACATTATATTGAAAGAGAGATAAAATCTTGTGAAAATGATGTATGG